CCAGGCATGGTGGCACATGCCTGTAGTCCCAGCTACTTGAGAGGCTGAGGTGGGAGGATCACCTGAGCCCAGGGAGGTCAGGGCTGCAGTGAGCCATGATAGTGCCACTGCACCCCAGCCTGGGTGACAGGGCAAGACCCTGTCTCAAAAAAGAAGAAAGGAAAGAAAACACAGACCCTCTGACCCAACACGTCTCCGCTGAGGAGCGGCTCTGAGACTGGCGACTGCTCGTGTCAGCTGTGGCGTTGCCTGCAAAGCAGGTCCAGATGCGGCCGAGCTGCACACACACGGGTTGGATAAGCCAGGGTGCGTCCAGCAAGGAAGAAAAGCAGGGAGAAGGGAAGGACTTAAAGACCAACCCAGAGCAGAGTGTGATGCTCACCACCTCTGCAGGACGGCGGGAGAGTTACGTGTCAGCGTGAGAACGTCTTCTCTGCAGCCTTTCACAGCTTGCCTAGGCTGAGTTCCTCTTTTAGCAAAAGACAAAAAAAGAAGGTGGGTTGCCTATGGCCAACAAGTTCTGCTTCCACATGAGGGCATACAGACCCCCCAGATGCCCACACTCAGCCAAGGACATGTAGACCCACTCAGATACAACGCAGAGCTCACCCACAGAGACCCCCATACAGGCAGACACAGGCCCACACACGTACATGTCCTAACTGGCACACACACACAGGAACACACCATGTACACACACAGGGTGGGGCAGGAGACCCACCAAGACACCCATGTTCACAGATAAGGGTGCCCAGGCCCACAGTGACTCCCGGACAGAGGCACAGATGCCTTCAGTGCCCTCTGCCCGAAGACCTGGGCACACCCAGAGGCCCCTGCATGGAGTCCCTTCCTGACACACAGGCGCACACGTGCCTCAGCCGCCCACTGAGGAGTCTGCCTGGGTAAGTGAATGCTGAGGAGACCCTGGGACAGCCGACTGCAGGCGCTACTGCAGCTCAGGGGAAGGTGGGGCCTGCCTTCCGGGCTCCACGTCAGCAAGGGGGATCCGCCTCCCTCCCTCACCAGCATCAGCACTGACACCAGGCTGGGAACCTCGCAGCCGGGGCTGAGGCAGCCAGCAGGGCAGGTCTTGAAACTCCTGAAACCTCAGCTGGAGGTCTGTCAGTGAGGACCACACCTCGCCCTCCATCCCTGCGACTGCCTGTACTGGCCAAAACCAGGAACACACCAAGGCTACCAACTTCTGGACTCGAAGCACTGGACAGGTCAGTGGAGAGAAGAGTAGCTGGACCAGCAGTCTCAAAGTCTCTGGTTGTTTTTCTTTCCTAGAATCCAGCCCAAGGAGGCCCCCAACCAGATACCCAACTCCAAGGCACCTCCCACCTGCCCAGGGCGCAAATCGTCAACGGTCCCAGCTACAATGCAGGCCGCTGGGCACCCAGAGCCCCTTGACAGCAGGGGCTCCTTCTCCCTCCCCACGATGGGTGCCAACGTCTCTCAGGACAATGGCACTGGCCACAATGCCACCTTCTCCGAGCCACTGCCGTTCCTCTATGTGCTCCTGCCCGCCGTGTACTCCGGGATCTGTGCTGTGGGGCTGACTGGCAACACGGCCGTCATCCTTGTAATCCTAAGGGCGCCCAAGATGAAGACGGTGACCAACGTGTTCATCCTGAACCTGGCCGTCGCCGACGGGCTCTTCACGCTGGTACTGCCCGTCAACATCGCGGAGCACCTGCTGCAGTACTGGCCCTTCGGGGAGCTGCTCTGCAAGCTGGTGCTGGCCGTCGACCACTACAACATCTTCTCCAGCATCTACTTCCTAGCCGTGATGAGCGTGGACCGATACCTGGTGGTGCTGGCCACCGTGAGGTCCCGCCACATGCCCTGGCGCACCTACCGGGGGGCGAAGGTCGCCAGCCTGTGTGTCTGGCTGGGCGTCACGGTCCTGGTTCTGCCCTTCTTCTCTTTCGCTGGCGTCTACAGCAACGAGCTGCAGGTCCCAAGCTGTGGGCTGAGCTTCCCGTGGCCCGAGCAGGTCTGGTTCAAGGCCAGCCGTGTCTACACGTTGGTCCTGGGCTTCGTGCTGCCCGTGTGCACCATCTGTGTGCTCTACACAGACCTCCTGCGCAGGCTGCGGGCCGTGCGGCTCCGCTCTGGAGCCAAGGCTCTAGGCAAGGCCAGGCGGAAGGTGACCGTCCTGGTCCTCGTCGTGCTGGCCGTGTGCCTCCTCTGCTGGACGCCCTTCCACCTGGCCTCTGTCGTGGCCCTGACCACGGACCTGCCCCAGACCCCACTGGTCATCAGTATGTCCTACGTCATCACCAGCCTCAGCTACGCCAACTCGTGCCTGAACCCCTTCCTCTACGCCTTTCTAGATGACAACTTCCGGAAGAACTTCCGCAGCATATTGCGGTGCTGAAGGGCCTGGGCACCATCACCCCCATCATCATGCCCATCATCACCCCCCATCATCATCACGCCCATCATCATCATGCCCACACCCCCATCAGGCCCACCCCCCCCCACCCCCACCACCACCCCCACCATCACCCCCACCACCACCCCCATCATCACGCCCATCATCATGCCCACCCCCATCACATCCACCATCACGCCCACCCCCATCACCCCCACCCCCACCATCACGCCCACCATCACCCCCACCCCCACCCCCACCCCCATCATCACGCCCACCCCCCCCACCACCCCCACCATCACCCCCATCATCACGCCCACCCCCACCCAGTTCCGGCTGTCTCTTTCAGGGGACGCCCGGCCTGTTCACATCCCAGTGCTGTCCTCTCCACGCAAGGAGACACAGACCCTCACACGCTGGCCACCAGACCTACAGACAGCCGTGGGCATATACCTCCCATGTCTCTGCTTCCTGGACAGCCCCTGGGTGGACAGCAGCAGGGATCCAGGTCCTGGCAGAGGCCCCCACACAGCAAGCATCCCGGGCCCACTTACCCACGAGAGACAGACAGATGGACAAGCCCCTTGGAAGGCTCTGGGACTCAGGATCCCTAATGACAGTGGTCGGGAGGGGAGGGAACCTGAACTGTGATCTTGACCTGGGCCACGTTACATAGTCTCTCCCCAAGATGGGGCCGGGGGGTGGTAAGTGCGGGCACCTCAGGCAGCAGCGATGCTGTGTTGCTGCAAAGGCGGACACCTGCACCGCATGAGACCCAGAAATCCACTCTCGTGGCCTGAAGCCCAAGTGGAGTTCCAGCAGGAGGCCCAGCCCCGCCGTGCCCATGTGCCATGGCCTGTGCTGCTGTGTTCCCCCTGCTGTGGCCGACGGTCCTTGCCATGGCCTGTACCCGCCCTGCTGTGTCCGACAGTCCTCTCCATGGCCTGTGCTCCCCTGTGCCCCCCTGCTGTGTCCGACGGTCCTCTCCATGGCCTGTGCTCCCCTGTACCCCCCTGCTGTGGCCGACAGTCCTCACCATGGCCTGTGCTCCCCTGTGCCCCCCTGCTGTGGCCGACAGTCCTCACCATGGCCTGTGCTCCCCTATACTCCCCTGCTGTGGCCGACGGTCCTCTCCATGGCCTGTGCTCCCCTGTACCCCCCTGCTGTGTCTGACGGTCCTCTCCATGGCCTGTGCTCCCCTATACTCCCCTGCTGTGGCCGACGGTCCTCTCCATGGCCTGTGCTCCCCTGCTGTGGCCGACAGTCCTCACCATGGCCTGTGCTCCCCTGTGCCCCCCTGCTGTGTCTGACGGTCCTCTCCATGGCCTGTGCTCCCCTGTACCCCCCTGCTGTGGCCGACGGTCCTCGCCATGGCCTGTACACCCCTGCTGTGGCCGATGCTCCTCTCATACTTTACTAGAGGCTACAGGGCCCTTTTGCCAGGACCTCTGGGCCACCACAGCCTAGGGACCATCCATCACTTGGACAGGCTGGCACCTGGAACTCTCTCTCCCGGGGTGTGGCCAGGGGCTTGTAATCAGCCAGCAGGAGCTGCATGCTGAAACTCTGGTGGGGGCAGGGTGAGGGGTGGTAATGAAATGCAGGCAGTTCAGAGACCGCTGACTGTCAGGTGGGAGGGGCCAGGGGTTGGTCCCAGGTGTGCTGTGGCCAGGCCCCGACTCTTGGCCCCATGGCTCTCAGCTGGTTCCATGCCTGGCATTCCAGCCTGGCAGTGAGGTGTGAGTGTTCTGGGTTGGTTTCAGTCCTCATGACCCAGAGCTCTGATCAATCTGTCCAGCCGGCACACAGGACCCACCATTCACCGCCCCACGAGGTGTCCCAGGGTGTATGCCCACCTCCACCCATCCACCAAATACTCCAGCGTTCCAGCCCACTCGGCTCAGGCCTGCAGCAGTGCCCCTCCTCCGTGCTAGCCAGCCAAACACGCCACGGCCATCTCCATCCACTTATCCTCCCTGACAACATTGTATTAGATATCTGTTGCTGAATAACAAATTTCTCCAAAACTTAGCCGCTTAAGACAACTTCTACTATTTCACTTC